GAATAATATAGGGTGTGGCTCTCTGGATGGCACTTACCGGTTTGTGCTACAAACCAGCAAATACACACAGATAATCCCACAGATGATCTCACCAGACCTTGTCTCCCTTCCCTCATTCCCTCAAAATCATACCCACCTAATAATGTTTAGTGCACTGCAATTGAGTATTAGCTCCCGTATCTAGCTAATAAAATACGTAAACATCCAACAGCCGGGTCCTCACACCCACACACATACCCTCGCCTTTAGAAACATTTCCACGGATTGTCACACGAGCCCCTAAACTCTCTGTCACACTCTGCATGCATCTTCCCACAGACTTGCTCACACACTGGCTTTTTATTCGCAAGCCCATGGGGAATCTTTCACCTCTTAGACAGGAATTTCATTAACGAAGGGGAGGGGATGGTAAGAGGAAAGTACAGATGCAGGGGAAATAAATGAGAATCGTTTTTGAGGGAGACCTAAAACTGTATCATCCTAGCCCGAATCTCTCCCTTTTAACTGTTCTTTATGTGTACATTCTGTGCCCAAAAGAAAACAACCTTTCATTAATTGGGCAATTGTCCAGGCTCTTAGCTTGGCATCCAGCTCTCAGAGCTGTGAAATCAACCGCACCAGATCTACGCTTTGAAATGAGGCAACATCTAACTGGAAACTCGCTCAAAGTAAGGAAGTGGATGAGAAGACTCAGGGTCCCTTTTCTCTTCCCCGTCTTCTCTCAGCCACATCTCTCTTATCCTATCTTGGTGAAGAAGCTTGCTTGGCTAGGAGAGAGGTCAGGGACGAGAAGATAGTGACGAGAAAGTTCCATGAGACTCTCAGAAGTCCCAGCCTGAACATCAAACCTGAATAACCAGGAGAGACGTAACCTCGGCATACTTTCAGTGGTTTACCTCCTGCCCACGCTGCAGGTTTTTCAGGTCCTTGCTCGAGTGTGTGCTCATAGGCGTAAATAAACGTGCTATCAGCAGCCTGCGTCAGCCAGCCCAGCTATTTAAGCAGGCTGGCATCAGCAAACACAGCTTCCAAACCCAGGGCTTGCGCTTGCCTTTGCCTCTTCCACGTAAGTACCTTTCAAAGGTCTGCCTTTTATGCTGCTTTTTCCTGTGCTTTTTCCTGTTATTCAGAGTTTCTCCAAAATAAAAAAAAAAAGAAAAGAAAAACAAATGACAAGTTTGCAAGACTGATAAAACAGGTTTGTATGACCGATAGAATTTCTTCCTTCCTCTGAAATACTTTTTGTGTCTCTCTCGTGCTAGGTTTCTAAAATGCAGTTCTGGTTCAAGAGGTGGGCTTAGACATTTCCACAGGTAATTCTGAAGCCCATCCAGGCTTGAGAAGCAATTCTCTCTCTCTCTCTCTCTCTCCTTCCAGCTCTTGTGCTAGCCTGGAGAGGCAGATGAATACTCAACTTCTGTTTTTCAATTTCTGGGGCGCCTTGACAGCTTGGGCGATGCCCCCTTCTACCACCTTCAGAGTAACTGAATAAGTGACGAAGGGGAAGACCCCATCCCCTTCCAAAGACCCACCACTTCTCTTGCGGAAGTGGCCACACATCATTTTCCTCACTTAGGAAAATACAAAATGTTTCAAGAGCCCATTGCTTCCAGGAAGTTCACAGTGAGCATAAAAGAAATATAGGCTAAAGAATAATGACTACTGCCCTCCTGATTTTTCCTACCAGACTAATGACAGACTGCCCCACTGAGAAGGGTCTAGCGGAGCACAGGTCACCAGCTGGGCAACATTCAGAAAGTTAGTCTTCCTATGCTCATTTTCCTGGGCTGTTACAGAAGAAGACTGGAAGAGGTAATTTCCAAGGTTCTTCCCAGCTCTGAAGTGCTCACCGCCGCCGCTTCTCCCTGCCCCGCAGCGCGCAGGGACCATGTCGGCGGAGACCGCGAGCGGCCCCACAGAGGACCAGGTGGAAATCCTGGAGTACAACTTCAACAAGGTCGACAAGCACCCGGATTCCACCACGCTGTGCCTCATCGCGGCCGAGGCAGGCCTTTCCGAGGAGGAGACCCAGGTGCGTCCCCACACGCGCCCAGCGCGCCCCGAGACAAATATTTTTTCTCATTTCTCTCTTCCAGAAATGGTTTAAGCAGCGCCTGGCAAAGTGGCGGCGCTCAGAAGGCCTGCCCTCAGAGTGCAGATCCGTCACAGACTAAGGAGATGGCAGGCATTGACAGCTTCACTCCATGAAGGCCATCTCTGTTTCTCTCCTCCGCTTAACCAAGCTGTTGTGGTTTTTCAGCATAGTGTTGTATGTTCCATTGCTAGCTGTCCTGCTGTTTAACACAGTGTTGTATTTTTTTTCTAAATGTACATAATTAGAAAAGAAAATAACAATAGGAAGCTATGTGTATCTTCTGTGTAAAGCAGTGGCTTCACTGGAAAAATGGTGTGGCTAGCATTTCCCTTTGAGTCATGATGACAGATGGTGTGAAAACCATCTAAGTTTGCTTTTGACCATCACCTCCCAGTAGCAATTTGCTTTCATAATCCATTTAGCAATCCAGGCCTCTGTTGAAAAGATAATATGAGGGAGAAGGGAACACATTTCCTTCTGAACTTACTTCCCTAAGTCACTTTCCTTATGTATCATCTAATACAATGATGGTTGAGTGAAAATACAGAAGGGGTGTTTGAGTATTCAGATTTCATAAAACACTTCCTTGGAATATAGCTGCATTAACTTGGAAAGAAGCCTGTTGGGCCAGAAGACAGAAACTCCAACTGGCAAAAAAGCAAGCATCTAAGAAAAAAAACCACCAAAGTTCTTGAATTTACTATATTTAAATGCATTGGTTAAGTTTATTTTGCTAAATAAAGTGAACTGCTTTTTGTCTCTAAAATGATATTCTAAATAAAACCTTAACTTTTTGTTGAAGATGCACTGAGTGAGTTCTCTGCAGGTTTTTA